TGGAAGTGAGTGTGGATGTGGGCTGCGGTGGAGATAGGTGTGTGTGTGAGACCGTGAATCACAGTGACAGGTAATGCAGGGTGACTGTCTGAGGCCTGAGAGTGGGGCCCATGTGCAAGCCCAAGAAAGTGGCTGGTGTGAGAATGAGGGTGTTCAGACTATTGAAGGGTGTTTGGATGAAAGAGGCAGGTGCGTGTGTGTCATGGTGAGTTCCCAGAATCCAGATAGAGAATGAGGGTGAGGATGGTGAAGGTCAGAGGGTGAAGGAGTCTGATAAGCTGAGGGTCCCTGTGTGACTGTGATTTCTGCAGGCACATGGGTGTGAGGCTTGAGAAACTGGGTGCATGGATGATGGTGACCAACAGGAGGGTGAGAGTGTTATGTGTGTGTGCAGGACTCACATGTGATTGTGAATGTTAGATGTTGCAGGCAGTGAGCAGTGGCAGGTGTGTGTGTAGGGCCTGGGCGTGAATATGCACGTTGGTGCAAGAGTGAGTGAGAATGACTGACTGATGGGGTGAGCGTGGCCGGGTGCCCGTGTGATTGTGCATGTCAGATATTGGTGGGGATGAGTGTCACAGCGCGCGTGTATAGGGCTGGGATGTGATTGTGAATGTGGGATTTTGCGGGGGGTGCGGTGGCAGGGTGCGCGCACGGCGGGCGTGGGCGGGGGGCGCGTGGCCGGGTGGGCGCGCGTGGGGGGCGCGGGCGCGGGCCGGGGGCGGGGACACTGCAGCGGTCGCGGCGGCGCGGACACGGCCCGGCCGCCCCCCGTGGCAGGCGCGGCGCGGCGCGGAGCGAGCGGGCGCAGCGCGGAGCTCGGGCCCATGGTGCGCCCGTGTCCGTCGGTCGGGCCGCGCGGGCGCTCCGCGCGTGGCCCGGCGCTCGCGAGCTCGCCCCCTCGCTGCGGGCCCGGCCCGCCCGCTGCCGCCGCCTCCTCCCCCGGGGCGGCGCGGCGCCGGCGGGCGGCGGCGCGGAGGCCGGACCGGGCGGCGGCCCAGGCGGCGCGGGGGGCGCGGCGGCCAAGGCGGGCGGCGCCGCCGACATGACGGACAACATCCCGCTGCAGCCGGTGCGCCAGAAGAAGCGGATGGACAGCAGGCCCCGCGCCGGGTGAGTGGGCCTGGGCCCGTGTTTTCCTTTGTGTGGCCTTGATGCGTGGGTTTCTTTCCCACAGGTGCTGCGAGTGGCTGAGATGCTGCGGTGGAGGGGAGGCCAGGCCCCGCACTGTCTGGCTGGGGCACCCCGAGAAGAGAGACCAGAGGTATCCTCGGAATGTCATCAACAATCAGAAGTACAATTTCTTCACCTTTCTTCCTGGGGTACGTGCAGGCAGGGACCGTGCTCTTTTCTTATGTCTTTCTCTGTTGTCTCCCTCCATTCCAGGTGCTGTTCAACCAGTTCAAATACTTTTTCAACCTCTATTTCTTACTTCTTGCCTGCTCTCAGTTTGTTCCCGAAATGAGACTTGGTGCACTCTATACCTACTGGGTTCCCCTGGTAAGTTAATCGGCATTGTTTGTTCAGTAACCGTAGCAAGACTCACTGTCGTCTGTCTCTGCAGGGCTTCGTGCTGGCCGTCACTGTCATCCGTGAGGCGGTGGAGGAGATCCGATGCTACGTGCGGGACAAGGAAGTCAACTCCCAGGTCTACAGCCGGCTCACAGCACGAGGTCAGCCTTCTGGCTCCTGGGCCACAGGGTTGTGGTGATGTATCTTGAACCTGCTGCTTTGCAGGCACAGTGAAGGTGAAGAGTTCTAACATCCAAGTTGGAGACCTTATCATCGTTGAAAAGGTGAGCAGAATCTGGAAGCTTGTGTGTGGATATCACAGTAACAGTCTTTCTTTTCATAACACAGAACCAGCGGGTCCCTGCCGACATGATCTTCCTGAGGACATCAGAAAAAAACGGTAAACATCTGAGATCAATTTGGAAAATAACCTGCAGGTGACGGCACCCGACTTCCTTCCACAGGGTCATGCTTCTTGCGGACGGATCAGCTGGATGGGGAGACGGACTGGAAGCTGCGGCTTCCCGTGGCCTGCACGCAGAGGCTCCCCACGGCCGCCGTGAGTAGCTTTCCCTGCAGAAGCCCATGCGGTTTGACTCCCGAATGTGCCTTCTGTTGAACAGGACCTTCTTCAGATTCGATCGTATGTGTACGCAGAAGAGCCAAATATTGACATTCACAACTTCGTGGGAACTTTTACCCGAGTAAGTGAGCTTCCTTCACATGGGATCCTGTCGGGTGAACGTGTGTCCGTTTGGTCTTTTCCAGGAAGACAGCGACCCCCCGATCAGCGAGAGCCTGAGCATAGAGAACACGCTGTGGGCTGGCACTGTGGTCGCATCAGGTGAGGCGCCGTTTTGAGGAATGTGGTAGCAATTCTTTTTTTTTTTTTCTTTTTTCCATTTTAGGTACTGTTGTGGGTGTTGTTCTTTACACTGGCAGAGAACTCCGGAGTGTCATGAATACCTCAAATCCCCGAAGTAAGGTGTGTACGAGGTCATGGGGTACATTGACCGGTCTCAAGCCCTGGTTTGTGCTTCGTCCCACAGATCGGCCTGTTCGACTTGGAAGTGAACTGCCTCACCAAGATCCTCTTTGGTGCCCTGGTGGTGGTCTCGCTGGTCATGGTTGCCCTTCAGCACTTTGCAGGCCGTTGGTACCTGCAGATCATCCGCTTCCTCCTCTTGTTTTCCAACATCATCCCCATTAGGTAAGCAGGCGACGAGCTTGAGTTTGGCTGCCTGTTAGCCTGTTTGCTCTGGTTTTGTGCCTAGTTTGCGTGTGAACCTGGACATGGGCAAGATCGTGTACAGCTGGGTGATTCGAAGGGACTCGAAAATCCCCGGGACCGTGGTTCGCTCCAGCACGATTCCTGAGCAGCTGGGCAGGATTTCGTACTTACTCACAGACAAGACAGGTGAGCTGCTTTCTGGGACCTGCGCAGGATTCCAGGCCGGCCACTCATTTGTCTTGTGTTTTAGGCACTCTTACCCAGAACGAGATGATTTTCAAACGGCTCCATCTCGGAACAGTAGCCTACGGCCTCGACTCAATGGACGAAGTACAAAGCCACATTTTCAGCATTTACACCCAGGTAAAGCCTTCCATTTCAACACCCAAAACAATTCATCTTCCTTGTTCATTTCTCCTTCCTGTAGCAATCCCAGGACCCACCGGCTCAGAAGGGCCCAACGCTCACCACTAAGGTCCGGCGGACCATGAGCAGCCGCGTGCACGAAGCCGTGAAGGCCATCGCGCTCTGCCACAACGTGACTCCCGTGTATGAGTCCAACGGTGTGACTGATCAGGCTGAGGCCGAGAAGCAGTACGAAGACTCCTGCCGCGTATACCAGGCATCCAGCCCCGATGAGGTAAACCTGGGCAGGTGCAGCAAGGCATGGGGGCATCTGACCTTCGACCCTGTGTTATGTTTAGGTGGCCCTGGTACAGTGGACGGAAAGTGTGGGCTTAACCCTGGTGGGCCGAGACCAGTCTTCCATGCAGCTGAGGACCCCTGGCGACCAGATCCTGAACTTCACCATCCTACAGATCTTCCCTTTCACCTATGAAAGCAAACGTATGGGCATCATCGTGCGGGTGAGTCGTTTTTATTCATGGCTTAAAGTGCTAGTTTCTCATTCCTTCCGGCCTCCCTCTCTAGGATGAATCAACTGGAGAAATTACGTTTTACATGAAGGGAGCAGATGTGGTCATGGCTGGCATTGTGCAGTACAATGACTGGTTGGAGGAAGAGGTAAGTGTGATGCAGGAAGTTAAACCAGGCCTCCGCTCCCACTCGACCGTGGTCTATTTTTCAGTGTGGCAACATGGCCCGAGAAGGGCTGCGGGTGCTCGTGGTGGCAAAGAAGTCTCTTGCAGAGGAGCAGTATCAGGACTTTGAAGTAAGTTGTTCTGGGACCTTTCCATTGCCTTTAAGCAGTGACTGCATCTGCTGGTGTGTCCCAGGCCCGCTACGTCCAGGCCAAGCTGAGTGTGCACGACCGCTCCCTCAAAGTGGCCACGGTGATCGAGAGCCTGGAGATGGAGATGGAACTGCTGTGCCTGACGGGCGTGGAGGACCAGCTGCAGGCAGATGTGCGGCCCACGCTGGAGACCCTGAGGAATGCTGGCATCAAGGTAGGGCGGGCTGCCCGCAGGGAAGGGCACTCTAAACAGGACCTCTGTCACGCCATGATTTCAGGTTTGGATGCTGACAGGGGACAAGCTGGAGACAGCTACGTGCACAGCGAAGAATGCACATCTGGTGACCAGAAACCAAGACATCCACGTTTTTCGGCTGGTAAAGTGTCCTCTGCGTTAGGGCCATGTGGGATGCCTCCTTCCCCATCTCTGTTCCCTTCCAGGTGACCAACCGCGGGGAGGCTCACCTCGAGCTGAACGCCTTCCGCAGGAAGCATGATTGTGCCCTGGTCATCTCGGGAGACTCCCTGGAGGTGAGCTTGGGGACCCCTGAGAGCCAGTCCTCACCAACGCACCACCTCTCCCTCCACCCTGCAGGTTTGCCTCAAGTACTATGAGTACGAGTTCATGGAGCTGGCCTGCCAGTGCCCGGCCGTAGTCTGCTGCCGATGTGCCCCCACCCAGAAGGCCCAGATCGTGCGCCTGCTTCAGGAGCGCACGGGCAAGCTCACCTGTGCAGTAGGTAGGCGAGGCTCAGGCTGTGCTGCTGGCCCTCATCTTTTCTCTCTGGTCTGTGTGGCTCGCAGGGGACGGAGGCAATGACGTCAGCATGATTCAGGAATCTGACTGCGGCGTGGGAGTGGAAGGAAAGGTGAGAGTGTTTCCCTCTGCTCGGCTCCACTTTTCTGATGGTGCCTAATTTTATTGGATTTTAGGAAGGAAAACAGGCTTCGTTGGCTGCAGACTTCTCCATCACTCAATTTAAGCATCTTGGCCGGTTGCTTATGGTGCATGGCCGGAACAGCTACAAGCGGTCAGCCGCCCTCAGCCAGTTCGTGATTCACAGGAGCCTCTGTATCAGCACCATGCAGGTGAGTGGACAGCTGGCCCCTCTGCACATGTGTTTGGTGACATCCTCCTCTCTCCTTGGCACAGGCTGTCTTTTCCTCCGTGTTTTACTTTGCCTCCGTCCCTCTCTATCAAGGATTCCTCATCATTGGGTAAGGAAATCCTGCCAAGGAATTAATTGTTTCAGGTCTTACCTATGGCGGTTTTCTCTCCCAGGTACTCCACAATTTACACCATGTTTCCTGTGTTTTCTCTGGTCCTGGACAAAGATGTCAAATCGGAAGTTGCCATGCTGTATCCTGAGCTCTACAAGGATCTTCTCAAGGTTCTGTTAGCTTTTCAGTCCCTCCTTCCTCCCCGGCTCTAACCTTTCTCTGTCTCTCATTCAGGGACGGCCGTTGTCCTACAAGACATTCTTAATATGGGTTTTGATTAGCATCTATCAAGGTAAGGATGAGTGGAGACACCTGTTTGTCTTGGTGAGGGGAATACCCTTCTCTGGTGTTTGCAGGGAGCACCATCATGTACGGGGCGCTGCTGCTGTTTGAGTCGGAGTTCGTGCACATCGTGGCCATCTCCTTCACCTCGCTGATCCTCACCGAGCTGCTCATGGTGGCGCTGACCATCCAGACCTGGCACTGGCTCATGACAGTGGCGGAGCTGCTCAGCCTGGCCTGCTACATCGCCTCCCTGGTGTTCTTACACGAGTTCATCGGTAAGACCCCTGAATGCTTAAACCCCGTCCGTCTGCTCACTGCCGTCTTCCCCTTTCCTTGCAGATGTGTACTTCATCGCCACCTTGTCATTCTTGTGGAAAGTCTCCGTCATCACTCTGGTCAGCTGCCTCCCCCTCTATGTCCTCAAGTACCTGCGAAGACGGTTCTCTCCCCCCAGCTACTCAAAGCTCACATCATAGGCCGTGCGTTCGCTGGAGGGGGCCCTGGTCTTGGCGCTTCCCTGATGGACAGAGCTCAAGTTCCATTTATATTAACCGCCACCTGTGGATTTTGCAGTAATTGCTAACACATGCAGTTTTAATGGGAAGTGGCTCTGCGCCTAAACGGAGTCCTAACGCTGCATCAACGGGAGGGAGGGTCCTGAAAGAGACCCATCTGGGCCTGTCTGAACCCCTCGTTCTTCATGTTTAGGTGAATATGAATATGTTAAAGCTGGTGGCTCAGCTGGGAGATTTATATGGGTCACTGTGCGAGCTTCCTTATGACTTGAATTTTGTTGTCACATGATAAAAGTTTCTGTGTAGCTGAAGGTTGTAGAAGGCTTGTGTGTGTGTGTGTGTGTGTGTGTGTGTGTGTGTGTGTTTTTAAAGAGTCCTAATGTGTATGTACTCTTTATGTCTTTCTTGCTCTTACAAAGAGGTGTCAGAAAAATAGAAAGCTCTTGGTGTCGGTTTGGGAGGAAAAGACAGTGACATTTGGTAAAAAGTTATCCACACAATAATCTCCATTCGGAAATGCTCAGTATCGTCTCCAGCCAGCCCTGCTTATCCAGGTTACACTGGATTCCTGGGATCGTAACCAGTAAATGAGAGGAGAGGGAGAGAGAGTGTCCTAAGTCCAATCTGTTATCCTTGATCTGATTCAGCATCCATAGTGTGTGAGTTAACTTCACCTGCCACCTCGTAAAAGAATTTCAGAGGTGTGATCCCGCTTTATTGGGACCTGGTAACAATCACAAAGCCAGTGGCTGTTTGAGAAGGACCTCAGACATTTTCAGCAGAGTTGTTTTAGCAGGAAACGTGCCACTGAATGGCCCCTAAATGTGTCGACAGTGTGATAAGAGACTCAACTAATTCTTTAGGCAACATGGCAGATGTGACTCAGATCCTCCAAGACCAAAGCGGAAAGGTCAGGGGGCTGGGACTCTTCTCTTCCATAGAAGCCTGTTTCCTGTTAGGAGGCATAATGGAAGATGACCCCACAAAGGCAGAGGCATCTTTCGGAACAACACTGGTGGCAGCTTTCAGAACAAGGAACCCCTGGTGGGAGGACGCCCAAGCTACAGCGTTGGGATCTGGGATCTGTTCCACTGCCGGCAGATTTCAAGGGGAACTTGCTGAAAGGCAGCCAGTGGTGAAGATTTCTCCCCTCCCAGGATGGACTACATGCCGGCATGTTTCTTATAAAGCTGTGGCTGCTTGTTTCAGAGGAAGGGAGTTTGCAGTCGCGGGACGTGGTAGAGCAAGGCATTCTTGGGTTTTCAAGTTGCTTCTTGCAGAAGCCACATATGCATGCCATAAGGGTTAAGTTGGTGGATCTTTAAGAGCCAAGTGTGGTTGAGATCTTGGATTTGCGTTTACTTCTTGATGAATACATATCCTTCAAACCCTCTGCCTGGCGCTACTTCTGTGTGCTTCAGAGATGTACATCACAGCCTGGTTTCTGATGCCTACTAACTCCTGCTCTTGGAGAGCTGGAGACACGAGGATCAGATAGTCCCTTGCCTTTGGAGCACTCTTGATAAGCTTTTGTATTTTGTGTTGTCCTTTTAAAATGTTCTAGAATGACTTTACGTTGCAGGTACTGGTTAATTGGCTGTTGACACCACATCTATTTTGTCTTATGATTCTGCAGTTTTGCAGTACTTTTCTCTATCTGATTCAGCCATTTCTGCCAGAGGGAAAAGGTCGGCAGAAAAGATGTATTGAGTGAATAGTTAAGGATAGGATCTTTGTCCAAAAATTTCAGAAAGATTGAGCAAATCTGACGTATTCATTGAGTGAGTTTCTGTGTTTTCAAAGGTGGAGGAGAAATTTGTGCTGGAAGTTTTTAAGCCTCCGTTTTCTTGGAAATCAGTCTGTAACACTGGCAAGTCTTAAGATAGTCCCATTTAGACTTTGCAGATGCTGAACCTGGCTCTGTAACGCTGGGAAGTCTTAAGATAGTCCTGTTTAGACTTTGCAAACCCTGTACCTGGCTTTGCTCGGAGATTCGGGATGCTGGCTCCTGCAGGCAGGGCGTGTGGGAGCCTCGTCAGAAAGTTTTAGAGGTTTCCAGCAGAAGCAGAATGAAGATGGTCTCCCTGGCCTTTTCCTTAATTCTCAATTTTGATTGAGGTGCACAAGTTGACTTTTAAAGCCAACGCTTAAGATACTGATTGACATCTTCAAGGGAGAATGCTCCCAGGAGGGGCTGAAGAAGCCATAGTTGGAAGTGGAAGGTACTCGTCAGTGTTCTCCACAAACCTTTTTACTCTGTTGTCTCAGCCGCACTGGGGCGGAGGCGGTCAAGGGTGAGAAGTACCGACACTCAAGTGCAAACTGCCACGTCGTTGGCCCATCCCATCAGTGGGCAGCTGGCTGACGCCATTCACTGGACGGTCCCTGAACACCTAGGAATGCACACACCGTGCTTCTCAGACACTGGAGACGCAAAGGCAGGAGGATGCAGTCCGGTGAGAGGACACGATCTTTACCTGCACAATCAGACTGTAAGCCCAGCAGAGAACCCCAGGGGCGCCTGGGTACTTCTCGGAGGTCATCTTAGTTGTGGTGGGGAAGACAAAGAAATAAGCAAACAAGAAACTAGAGTTACTATACAAGAAACTCTCCTGAGTTTGTAAACCTTAAGCATAAGGATTCAGTTGACCTTTTTCTTGGTTCATCAATCTGGAAAGAACTTACATAAAGCGCCATTGACACTGTCACCTGGGAGCTCCATGGGCCGTAAGTCTTTGACAGCCAATTTAATTTGAGGTCAGAGGGCCTTGAGGTACACAGTCAGCACTGTTTGAACACTTTTCCTGAAAGCAAAACTCACAGCTCCCTGCGCCCTCTGACAACACTAGCTATTTCTGCCAGAGTAAGAACTTCTATTACTATTTTATTATTGTTCATATGTCTTTTGATGATGGTTGTGTGACAGGGGGAAGCAGGATCTATTTGGTTTCTTCCCCTCCCCCCACCCCTTCCTTTTTGTCTCTCTTTTTTTTTCTCTAAGAAAATCACCAGACTAGTTTTTCCATCTTGAGTAATTTCTTATGTGGGACAGTTTTGATCCTCATTTTGAAAGCATGCGTGTGCACATGTGTGTTGCCTGTGGTGCCAGGTGAGACAGGTGGCACTAACTCCAGCTGCTTGGAAGGCATCCCAAGGGCGCATCTTAAAGTTGGAGCAGACCTCCCTTTTCCAGCCCCTGGGGCCATTAGACCACGTGCTGGAACTAGCATTGTAAAATTCCCATCCCAGTTCCACTCCCCTGAAGTGAAACCCTTTTTTTTTTGTGACAGTAAATCTTAAAAATCATTGTCTCTTTATGAACATTTCCTCAGTTTCTTCTCTGCTGAAAATGTAAGCCATGCTACTTTTTAATGTATTTTGAATTTTGTGCTCATTGGAAATTGATATGCTAATGCCTCCCCCACCCCCCGCCAGACTTTTCTTTTTATACTTTGTCTTGTTTTTACTGGGGTAGGCTGGGCATGCGTGCGTGCCTTTAGGGCAGCATTTTAAACCTTTGCCAAAATTGCAAATGGGACATGTACATTCTTCTGCTCCATCCTACTTAAACACCTATCAGCTATTTTTATCTTTAACCTTTTCTGTATGTTTGAAGTGTGTGGGGGGTGTGTGTGTGTGTGAAAGAGCGAGAGAATGATGTCATCTAAAGTTTTTTGAAGAATTATTTGGTTTTCATTGCATTAAAATTCTATCACTCCCAGCTTTGTTTTCATTTAAAAAAATATACAAAGAGCTTTGTAAATACAACACATTTTATTTCTCCCCCTTCTTTTAATGTACAGCTTTTTTGCCACTTATATATACTTAAAATATTCCCATGAATTATGTCCAGTTCTTCTTGGAAAAAAATTTGGTTTTGAATGAACCTGCAAAGCATCCTGCAGCGTGAGCAGCTCCTCCACCTGGAGCTCCGAAGCATCTTCTCAGGCCAAAGCGGCATTACCCGTGAATCTGTCTTCTCCGCCACAGCATGGTTTGAGGCGCAGTCTGTTAATATAGCTGGGCCATGTCAGTGACTGTTGTGTTTGTGGGGTCAGGTGGGGGGCATGGTATTTGCAAAAAAAACAAATTATGGCTAATTTATTATTTTGTTGCAGTGGGGTTAACTGTAAACTCATGTAAGAGTCTGTGATTTCCTCATTGGTTGATCTCTCTCTCTGTAATCCTCATTGCAAATTTTCACCAGGACAGCGTTTTTTGATTAGAGGGGAGCTCTGGCACAGTATGCTTTAATTTAGCAGGAACTTCCAGATGATTTAAATTCTCGATGCTGTGATGACACACATATGATCTTTCGTGTTTCTGAGCGACTCTACTTTCATTGTTTGCCAGCGTGGCTCGTTGCTGTTGCCCAATAAAGCTTGTGTACGTTCTGCCTTGGGGGATTATTTTAATTTGTACAGAAACATGAATTCTGGTATCAAAATGAGGACTTTTTATTATAACGCTCCTATTTTTTCTTTATTTCATGGTACATGAAATGTAAAGAAAACTCTTTCCAGTTCAGAAAATTATTTTGATTTTGGCAAAAAAAACCCCAAATCAATGCATGTTATTTATTATTTTGTACTATTGTCCATCCCAGACGTGTCAGAATTTCAAAAGGTGATAGATATAAATGGAAAATAAGATGAAAACCATAAGCTTCATATTGTATTTCTATACACGG